ACCTAGAACTAAAGAGTCAGGGAGACTCTTCTGTAAAGGCAGGTTGTTTGGAACTTGTTTTTTGCCCCACCAGCTGAGATCCTTTACAACAAACAGTGCACTGACTCAGGGTCAGTGAGAATGTTCAACCTTCATTAAATACATTGCCTAGAGAAGAGGCCAAAAGAGATATGATCCTAAGATGGCAGTAAATCCAACCTTTGTAAAAAGATGGAAGCCAATGGCCACTGACGCCAGTGCAGAGTTGCCTTCAATTTAAAGTGGGTTGTTAATGTCGTTCCCTGGAGCTGACATTTTGTCTTTAGGATAAGGCAGAAAAGCAGGAAAAGAAGACTGTTATTTTGAAGAAGAAAACCTGAAAACGCAACCTCAGTTGGTAACTAGTACTTGGCGAAGAAGGAAAGCCGGTGCGGTTTTAATGAGAGAAAGTAACTGCCAGGCCTTTTGACCATCGCCTTCGCTTTGCAAATCTGGTTTTCATATTCTTGCTCAGTAATCACCCAAAGTCATAACTGTCTCTGAAATTATTCATTAAAGTCATTTTCAGGGATTCTCACAGGATGACTCTTTTACGTTTATGATCTTGTGAGAGCAATGACATCAGCCTCTGTCTGTTTTCCGCATTTAATTAACGTGCCGCGAAGACGCGAGGGGCCGTGGCTGTGTGCGTGGGGAGGGGGCGGGCTGGGGTGGAATCCAACGGCCCTGGTGCTCCCGGCGCGGTCAGCTGAGCTCAGGCGCGCAGACATCCTTTGATTAAGGAGGGTATTTCGGGGAGTGCAGGCTGTGCAGAAGATCACGGCTGTGCCCTCTGGTGCTGTCAGCAGTGACAGATCCCAGATGGGGCCGCTACTGTATGGCAGATTGAGTTTCTCAGCAGAAAACTCACCCTCCCTCCTAAACGTCTTCAAAAACCTTCTCCAGATACTCCAAGTCTCTTCGTGTGAAACTGAAAAAGTCCAATCCCAAAGTTGGTTTTGAGTGCGTGTATGTTACGTGTTTTTGTTTTGTTTTTTTTTTTATTCCTTCCTCTATTTTTTCTCTGCATTTACTCCTCCTCTGAGCATCTTCGACCCGCAGGGCTACCTGGCTGCTAATAGCGTAGACGTGGCGGGCCTGGGGGTTCCTGTTCGCCTAGCTCACAGCGCCACGCCGACTACACAGCACCGAAGGGCCCCGAAGGCAACCCGGTGGGTAGGGGCGCGGCGGACAGGACGTGGGGTATTGCTGGTAATTATCCTCTCTGTTTGAAAGGAAGTTTTGGAGAAAAGGAAATGACACTCCCTTCATACCTGGGAAGACGAACCACTTGCCCGATGTGCACAAAGGTAAGGTCGAAGCACAGAAAGACAAATATTGCATTGACACATTTTGGTCTTTCTTCTATTTCAGGGCCAAAAGCCAAAATGAAACTGATGGTACTTGTTTTCACCATTGGGCTAACTTTGCTGCTAGGAGTTCAAGCCATGCCTGCAAATCGCCTCTCTTGCTACAGAAAGATACTAAAAGATCACAACTGTCACAACCTTCCGGAAGGAGTAGCTGACCTGACACAGATTGATGTCAATGTCCAGGATCATTTCTGGGATGGGAAGGGATGTGAGATGATCTGTTACTGCAACTTCAGCGAATTGCTCTGCTGCCCAAAGTAAGGAAATGGTATCACAAAGTGTATTGCCTGTGAATTTAATTGATGCTCTATTTTCTTTCAGAGACGTTTTCTTTGGACCAAAGATCTCTTTCGTGATTCCTTGCAACAATCAATGAGAATCTTCATGTATTCTGGAGAACACCATTCCTGATTTCCCACAAACTGCACTACATCAGTATAACTGCATTTCTAGTTTCTATATAGTGCAATAGAGCATAGATTCTATAAATTCTTACTTGTCTAAGACAAGTAAATCTGTGTTAAACAAGTAGTAATAAAAGTTAATTCAATCTAATTTTTCTCTGTGGACATTGTTGGCATTGGTTAAAAATTTTGCCTAGAAAATGTAATCTATGAGGTGTTCATTATACTCAGTTAAAGAGTTCTGTCCCCCAGATGAAGAGCCATAGGCATGGCTCAAGGATTGAAAATACTTTCAGTCCTTAGTTGACAGTTATTAACCACATATTGAAAGAACCAGGTATAAGCTGAGATTCTTGGAAGGGAGCTAGAAATTTTCTAGTAAGAAGGAAAAAGGGACCAGCCTGGGCAACATAGTGAGACCCCCTCTTTACAAAAAAATTAAAAAATTAGCAGGTTGTGGGTGCCCACATCTGTAGTTCTAGTTACTCAAGAGGGTCATTTGAATCTAGAATTTCGAGTCTGCAGTGAGCTATGATTGCACTACTGCACTCTAGCCTGGGTGACAGAGCAAGACCCTGTCTCGAAAAAAAAAAAAAAAAAAAAAAAAGGAAAAGGGAACAATATTTGAGGGTATATTATGTATGCTAATAACTTTAAGTACATTTCAGGCTGGGACTGGTGACTAATGCCTGTAATCCTAGCATTTTGGGAGGCCAAGGCGGGAAGATCACTTGAGTCCAGGAGTTTGAGACCAGCCTGGGCAACATAGTGAGATCCTGTCTTTACAAAAAAAATTTAAAAATTAGCTGCATGGCGGCATGCACCTGTAGTCCCAGCTATTTGGGAGGCTGAGGTAGGAGGATCACTCGAGCCCAGAAATTCAAGGCTGCAGTGAGCTAAGATGATGCCACTGAACTCCACCATGGAACCACAGAGTGAGACTCTGTCTCAAACAAACAAACAAAAACCAAGAACTTTAAGCACATTTCATTTTACTCTCTTAAAAAACAACAACAAAAGCCTTCAAGGTAAATATTCTCAGCCCCATTTTTCAGCTGCTAACTCAAGTTTAAGATATTTGCTAAAAATCAAGGCAGATTTTCAAGAGTTCCAATTCCAAAGCCCATATGCCACACACAGATGTATCCTTAAAACCATGATACATTTCCTAAAGTATCCATTTTTAAGAATAACAAAACACACATTAAAAGAAACATAATGGATGAGAATTTAAAAGTATCATACATTTTAAAAGTAAATAAAACAGGGAACTTCAAAGGTATTTTCTGATTGTTAGAGGAGACAGCTTTGGATTATGCCCCATAACTTAAGAGGTATGTGACTCATATTGCCATCAGAGGTAATGTCAGAAAGTCTTTCATGTTATAAAAATGTATTCAAAGCCTGCTAAGTGCCAGCCATTATTAAGATCTGGGCATACAGTAATGAATAAAATGGACTTATCTTCTTGGAACTTGTGCTCTAACAAAGGTGTGATTGCTATAAACAAGTAATTATTTATAAATGTGAAGCCTGCTACAGAGAAGTATAGGGTGCCATACAAAGTATTGTGGGGAAATGTTTGAGAGACACCATACCACACAGGCAATCTGGGAGATATCATTTTATGAATAAAAGTGACATTATTTCATTAAAATATATCCTTGGAGGTCCCTGATCTGTTTCTGGAGACCACACCCAGAACAGTATCTGGTATCTAATCTGTGTTTAGTAAGTGTTACTGGGCTGAAAGACCACACCCAAAACAGTGTCTGGTATCTAATCTGTGTAAATAAGTGTTACTGGGCTGGACCAAACAATTTTGAGGTAGTCACAATTCAGTGTCTTAAAGTGTATATAAACACGGCTGGGTGCGGTGGCTCACGCCTGTAATCCCAGCACTTTGGGAGGCGGAGGCGGGCTTATCACGAGGTCAGGAGATCAAGACCATCCTGGCTAATACGGTGAAACCTCGTCTCTACTAAAAATACAAAAAAAAAAAAAAAAAAAATTAGCTGGGCGTGGTGGCAGGCGCCTCTAGTCCCAGCTATTTGGGAGGCTGAGGCAGGAGAATGGCGTGAACCCAGGAGGTGGAGCTTGCAGTGAGCTGAGATCGTGCCACTGCACTCCAGCCTGGGCGACAGAGTGAGACTCCGTCCCCCCAAAAAAAAAGTGTATATAAACACAAGTCAGAACATGTTTTCGAACAGTGTAAGCTCCTATAAAATACATGAAGTGAAATTGTAAAATAATATAGATAGGTAGGTAGATGGATAATATTAGTTGTTTTATCAAGATAGCATGTGATTTGATTGGCCTTTCTTTCTTCACTGAATTGACTGGTAATGAAATCAGCCTAACTCAATAATGAAAGTTTCATATCCATTCTGGAACAATGCATAGAATAGGTAAATTTAAAAAAACTATCAGCAAACCAGTTTTATTTTCTACTTGGTAGGAACTCTCCTTGAGGGGGAAAAAGCATTAAAGATCCAGTGTCTCCATTTACAAATGACACATCAGCATAAGGACATATGTGAGACAACAACGGCTTTTTAGTAAACGTTCCCTTACTACTGCAATCAAAGCCTGGTAAGAAAAATTGTATCTAACAAAGCTAAATATTTAATAAATAAAATTTTATAAATTATTCATCATAATGTCTTTCTGAAAATATGAAATTCAGTTATTTCTTTTAGAAATGAATGCATTATACAAGTACACAGCCTTCTTTATATTACAAAATAAATGTAAAAACATACATTCACACAACTTACCTTATATAACTATTTCTCTAACTTGGTCAATGCATTTTTAAAAACAATAGATTTTTTTTTTTTTTTGAAACTGAGTCTCACTCTGTCACCCAGGCCAGAGTACAGTGGCACAATCTTGACTCACTGCAACCTCTGCCTCCCAGGTTCAAGTGATACTTGTGCTTCAACCTCCTGAGTAGCTGGGACTACAGGCACTTGTCACCATGCTCAGCTAATTTTTGTATTTTTTAGTAGAAATGAGGTTTTGCCATGTTGGACAGGCTGGTCTCCAACTCCTGGCCTCAAATGATCTGCCTGCCTTGGCCTCCCAAAGTGTTAGGATTACAGGCATGAGTTTTTCCAATAGATTTTAGTTATAAGACAACTAAGCTTTTATTAAAATTTTATTATTCTTCTAAACACCATCTTGCAGCAACTGAATGAGATAGGTACTGATATTATCCTTGTTCTATGGACAAAAAAGCTAAGGTTTAAAGATATTAAGTAGTTTGTCTAAGTTTACATTATCAGTGAGCAATTGAGCCAGATTTTGAATATGGCCAGTCTTACACTAGCATCTAGAGTCTTAACCACTATGTTGTTTAACAGCATTACCTAATGCATTATTTCCTTTACAGAAAGGCAAACTTTTACATGGATAGGACACACAATTGTACATTTCAGATAGCTCATATATGCTAAAAGCTTACTGAACAAGTATTTCTGTATTGTTATCTTTGACTTTCTATATCATTGTTCTTACTGTGAATCCCACGTTACTGAGCACAAAGTTGACAGTAATACATATTAATAGCTCACCTCTTTTTAATTAAAATTCATCTTTTCTTCATCGTAATTCGCAGAGACTTGTTGAATATTTTTGTTTGC